GGCGCCCATTCTCCAAGTTACTAGGGTGGCGCAAGCGCCTCTCCCTTTAACTGCCCAGGCAGCCCCGCCTGCTATGCCCGGCAGTCAAACCAGGTCCAGACCCCGGCTGTGCCGCCCCCACCCCCCAGCAGCCCTGCCGGCTCCCCACCCACACAGCTCCCACTGGGAGGTACCTGACAGTGGTGGTCCCATCTCACCCTCCCGGTCCAAGGGCCCTGGTGGGAAGCGACCCGAGCGTATTCGCCGCCCGCAGCTCGCGCGCCTGGGCACCCGGGGGCGCTCACAGTGATCGCGGGGCCAGCACACCCTCACCCAGGACATCCCTTTCCTCCCCCCAACCCCAACTCCGGAGTGGCTCAGAGGGAGGGAAAGTAGATGCCGGCACCCTACCCCGCCCCTCCTGCCCCCGCTGTGCCGTTCTCGGTCGTGGTATCGGCCAGGCCTTACCCCTTCCTCCCTGGCGCAGCTGGGGTCCTCCTCCGGGCCAGGCAGAGCAGGCGGGCATCAGAAGTGGGGGCCAAGCAGGTGGGTGAGGGCAGGGCAGGAGCAAGCAGGGGAGATGCAGACGGGGCGGGGCCAAGCAGGTGGGTGAGGGCGGGGCCAAGCAGGTGGGCGGGGAGGGGGCGGGGCCAGGCGGGGTAAATGCACACTGGAACGGGGCCAAACAGGTGGGCGAGGAGGGGGCGGGGCCAAGCGGGATAGATGACACGAGCGGGGCTAAGCAGGTGGGCTCGGGCGGGGGTGGGGGTGGGGGCGGGGGCGCAGGCGGGGGCGGGGGCGCGGACAGGCCAAGCCAGGGGGTGAGGCGGAGGCAGGGCCAGGCCGGTCCGTGGGGAGAGGGCGGGCCAAGCCGGTGGGCGCGGGCAGGGACGCCCTGTGCGCGCCGGACCGGCGGGGGCGGGGCGTGCAGGCGGGGGCGGGGCACGCCGTCCCATGGGACCGGCCCTCGGCCACTGCCCCCTCCGGCCCCGCCCCGAGCGCCCGGGCTGGGCCGGCAGCGGCCCCCCGCGGCGGGGCTGGCAGCAGTGGCTGCCCGCACTGCGCCCGGGCGCTCGCCTTCGCTGCAGCTCCCGGTGCCGCCGCTCGGGCCGGCCCCCCGGCAGGCCCTCCTCGTTATGGCCGCGGCCTCCTCCCCGCCCAGGGCCGAGAGGAAGCGCTGGGGTTGGGGCCGCCTGCCAGGCGCCCGGCGGGGCAGCGCGGGCCTGGCCAAGAAGTGCCCCTTCTCGCTGGAGCTGGCGGAGGGCGGCCCGGCGGGCGGCGCGCTCTACGCGCCCATCGCGCCCGGCGCCCCAGGTCCCGCGCCCCCTGCGTCCCCGGCCGCGCCCGCCGCGCCCCCAGTTGCCTCCGACCTTGGCCCGCGGCCGCCGGTGAGCCTAGACCCGCGCGTCTCCATCTACAGCACGCGCCGCCCGGTGTTGGCGCGCACCCACGTCCAGGGCCGCGTCTACAACTTCCTCGAGCGTCCCACCGGCTGGAAATGCTTCGTTTACCACTTCGCCGTGTGAGTATCGCCACCGGCGACGGCCGGCACGATCAAGTATTAACGTAATTTTTAATGTTTACAGATTCAAGAAATTAAGCATACGGTCACGAGAGTGCAAAGTTCTGTGAAACGCTCCAGTGGTTACACGCCCCGGGGTTTCAGCTTCGACCCTGGGTGAGTTCCATGGTGCAGTGGCTTCCAGCTGGGTGATGCTGACTGCCGTGTCCCTGTCTTGCAGCTTCCTCATCGTCCTGGTCTGCCTCATCTTCAGCGTGCTGTCCACCATCGAGCAGTATGCCGCCCTGGCCACGGGGACTCTCTTCTGGATGGTACGTAGCATCTGAGGGCATGGCTGGATGTCCCTGCAGTGAGCGTCCCACTCTGTCCCTGCAGGAGATCGTGCTGGTGGTGTTCTTCGGGACGGAGTACGTGGTCCGCCTCTGGTCCGCCGGCTGCCGCAGCAAGTACGTGGGCCTCTGGGGGCGGCTGCGCTTTGCCCGGAAGCCCATTTCCATCATCGGTGAGTCATGCCTGCCCTGTGGAGGTCACGCCACGAAAAGCTCCCCCTCTCCTGCACTCCACAGACCTCATCGTGGTCGTGGCCTCCATGGTGGTCCTCTGCGTGGGCTCCAAGGGGCAGGTGTTTGCCACGTCGGCCATCAGGTGCGTCTGTGCCACAAGCTCCCCCCGCCATGGCTCCCTCAGCCCCACACCATCTCCTTCGCAGGGGCATCCGCTTCCTGCAGATCCTGAGGATGCTACACGTCGACCGCCAGGGAGGCACCTGGAGGCTCCTGGGCTCCGTGGTCTTCATCCACCGCCAGGTGGGTGGCCCGGGTTAGGGGTGCGGGGCCCATGGAGCCCGACACTGTGTGTTTTCTGGCCTAGGAGCTGATAACCACCCTGTACATCGGCTTCCTGGGCCTCATCTTCTCCTCGTACTTTGTGTACCTGGCTGAGAAGGACGCGGTGAACGAGTCAGGCCGCGTGGAGTTCGGCAGCTACGCAGATGCGCTGTGGTGGGGGGTGGTAAGTCGGAAACTTCCAGGCATGGGGACAGGTCCGTGGCTGACCACTGTCCCTCTCCCTGCAGGTCACAGTCACCACCATCGGCTATGGGGACAAGGTGCCCCAGACGTGGGTCGGGAAGACCATCGCCTCCTGCTTCTCTGTCTTTGCCATCTCCTTCTTTGCGCTCCCAGCGGTAGGTGCCCCGTGGGTGCGTTTTCCCTGGCTTGGACGGGAGCCTCCTGTCCATTCCTTCCCAGGGGATTCTTGGCTCGGGGTTTGCCCTGAAGGTGCAGCAGAAGCAGAGGCAGAAGCACTTCAACCGGCAGATCCCGGCGGCAGCCTCACTCATTCAGGTGCGGTGCCTGCAAGGCCCTGGTCACTGTCAAGGTGACAGCCTGTCCCCCTGCCCGACCTCAGACCGCATGGAGGTGCTATGCTGCCGAGAACCCCGACTCCTCCACCTGGAAGATCTACATCCGGAAGGCCCCCCGGAGCCACACTCTGCTGTCACCCAGCCCCAAACCCAAGAAGTCTGTGGTGGTGAGTAGCCCACCTGCCACCAGGGCAGGGCCGAACCGCTAATCTGTTGTCTTGTTTTTTTTAGGTAAAGAAAAAAAAGTTCAAGCTGGACAAAGACAATGGGGTGACTCCTGGAGAGAAGATGCTCACAGTCCCCCATATCACGTGCGACCCCCCAGAAGAGCGGCGGCTGGACCACTTCTCTGTCGACGGCTATGACAGTTCTGGTGAGAACCCCTCAGGCAGTTGGGGGCCGCGGCCTAACGTGCTGTCCCCACACTTTCTCCTCAGTAAGGAAGAGCCCAACACTGCTGGAAGTGAGCATGCCCCATTTCATGAGAACCAACAGCTTCGCCGAGGACCTGGACCTGGAAGGGGAGACTCTGCTGACACCCATCACCCACATCTCACAGTGAGTGCCTACATGTGCGTGAAGGGCTGGGCACTCACAATCTCCTCTCCTCTCTCCACTGCAGGCTGCGGGAACACCATCGGGCCACCATTAAGGTCATTCGACGCATGCAGTACTTTGTGGCCAAGAAGAAATTCCAGGTAAGCCCTGTGCTGAGCCTTCCTGCCCTCAGGGAGAAGTGATGCGTGTCTTTTTGTCCCGCAGCAAGCGCGGAAGCCTTACGATGTGCGGGACGTCATTGAGCAGTACTCGCAGGGCCACCTCAACCTCATGGTGCGCATCAAGGAGCTGCAGAGGAGGTGGGCACGGCCAAACGGCAGCGGGGAGGGTGGTGTGAACTGGTGTCTGTGTCCTTCTCTCCAGGCTGGACCAGTCCATTGGGAAGCCCTCACTGTTCATCTCCGTCTCAGGTGGGTTTCTGTGTCAGTTACTCTGGGCCCAGTGGCCCTGATTTGGGTGTTTTATCCCCCATAGAAAAGAGCAAGGATCGCGGCAGCAACACGATCGGCGCCCGCCTGAACCGAGTAGAAGACAAGGTAGGCTCACGCGCCGGCCTGCGGTGGTTCTGACTGACTCTCTCGTCTGCCTTTGTCCCCGCAGGTGACGCAGCTGGACCAGAGGCTGGCACTCATCACCGACATGCTTCACCAGCTGCTCTCCTTGCACGGTGGCAGCACCCCCGGCAGCGGCGGCCCCCCCAGAGAGGGCGGGGCCCACATCACCCAGCCCTGCGGCAGTGGCGGCTCCGTCGACCCTGAGCTCTTCCTGCCCAGCAACACCCTGCCCACCTACGAGCAGCTGACCGTGCCCAGGAGGGGCCCCGATGAGGGGTCCTGAGGAGGGGATGGGGCTGGGGGATGGGCCTGAGTGAGAGGGGAGGCCAAGAGTGGCCCCACCTGGCCCTCTCTGAAGGAGGCCACCTCCTAAAAGGCCCAGAGAGAAGAGCCCCACTCTCAGAGGCCCCAATACCCCATGGACCATGCTGTCTGGCACAGCCTGCACTTGGGGGCTCAGCAAGGCCACCTCTTCCTGGCCGGTGTGGGGGCCCCGTCTCAGGTCTGAGTTGTTACCCCAAGCGCCCTGGCCCCCACATGGTGATGTTGACATCACTGGCATGGTGGTTGGGACCCAGTGGCAGGGCACAGGGCCTGGCCCATGTATGGCCAGGAAGTAGCACAGGCTGAGTGCAGGCCCACCCTGCTTGGCCCAGGGGGCTTCCTGAGGGGAGACAGAGCAACCCCTGGACCCCAGCCTCAAATCCAGGACCCTGCCAGGCACAGGCAGGGCAGGACCAGCCCACGCTGACTACAGGGCCGCCGGCAATAAAAGCCCAGGAGCCCATTTGGAGGGCCTGGGCCTGGCTCCCTCACTCTCAGGAAATGCTGACCCATGGGCAGGAGACTGTGGAGACTGCTCCTGAGCCCCCAGCTTCCAGCAGGAGGGACAGTCTCACCATTTCCCCAGGGCACGTGGTTGAGTGGGGGGAACGCCCACTTCCCTGGGTTAGACTGCCAGCTCTTCCTAGCTGGAGAGGAGCCCTGCCTCTCCGCCCCTGAGCCCACTGTGCGTGGGGCTCCCGCCTCCAACCCCTCGCCCAGTCCCAGCAGCCAGCCAAACACACAGAAGGGGACTGCCACCTCCCCTTGCCAGCTGCTGAGCCGCAGAGAAGTGACGGTTCCTACACAGGACAGGGGTTCCTTCTGGGCATTACATCGCATAGAAATCAATAATTTGTGGTGATTTGGATCTGTGTTTTAATGAGTTTCACAGTGTGATTTTGATTATTAATTGTGCAAGCTTTTCCTAATAAACGTGGAGAATCACAGGCTGGGCTGGGCACTGCTCTCACCTTGGTTCCTGGGGCATCCATGGGGTCTCTCACAGACAGGACCCCTGCAGTTCCCCTGGAAGCAGTGCCCAGGTGGCTGTGGAATAGGAACGCTATGTCCGTGTACTGAGGAGTAGGTCAGG